TGGAGAAATGGAGAAAAGCCACCTGATTTTACTTCTATCTGTCAGGGTGGTGCTCATGGGATGCTTGTGGGGGGGCATGATGCTGTGACTTCAGTTTGCCTGATTCCCCAGATGGCTTCATTTAGAGGCTGGACCCTATGTGGGTCTTCGGAGTAGCCATGGTGTCCAGCAGTGCCAGCAGGAAGCAGACTCCTCAACAACTCTGCCCCGGCATTCAAGGACCTCCTGAGTTCAGACTCACCCAGCCTGGCCAACCTCAACTCCTATCAAATCCTAGGCCCCCTGCAACGCCTGGCAGCTCTCTCTCTTGAACACATCAAGCTCTTCCATCCTCTGGATTTTTGCAAGGCCTATTTCTGCAGTCTCTCCCCTGTCCTCACCTCCCCCTTCCTTACCTCTTAAGTGATTCATCCACCTTTCTGAGAGCTTTCCCAAAGGCCACCTTACAATAAATTATTTCTTCCTCTGTTGGATCCCTACTTTGTTGTTACACATCTATTCATTGAGCGCTCTGTGCCCGACACTGTGCTGGTTTCCTAAAACTCATCCAAGCCTCTTGCTTTCTGCCTGGAGTGAAGAGTAGTTCACGTTCTGATTCTCAGTGCCTCTAGGGCTGGAGCGGAATCTTAATGTCTGTGTCCTCGTCTCTCACCACCGCGTTTTGCACTTTGTCGAAAGGTGTCAGATGGTGAGATGGCTTCTAGACTGGGCTCTGCCCACTAATTAGCTGTGTGGCCTTGGGAGAATCATCCGGCCTCTCTTGCTGCCCTTCTTTCCGATGAAATAATGCTGACGATGATATTTCAGGGTTGTCCAGGGGTCAATGAGGCGGGATAGAGGGAAGCATCGTGAAATCTGGGAGCCCCAGGCCAGCGAAAAATGTGGAAGGGCCGTACCCGCACTCTCCTAGCACTGGGTGTGAGGCAGCGTCGTTTCCCCTTCGCGCTCTTCGAATGTCAAGTGCACCAGCTTCCAATCCCTCCTCTGGGCGGGCCCGGTCTGGCTAATCTCAGCTGCAGATTCCAGTACAAACTCAGGACTCTCCCCCGCCCAGCCGCCCCTACACAAGGACTCGCCGAACACACCTTGAATCCCGCGCCAGAGCGCAGCCCGGAACTGCAGCTCGCGGCGCGGGCCCAGGTCGGGGGTCGCGCGTCTCCAGTCGGTGACTCCCCCCCACCTCTCTCCTTTTTCTGCTCTGCAGGACTGAGCAGCTAGGCGCGAGCGAAAACAAACAGCTGGGGCTGCGAGCGCCCCCGCCCCGGCCCCGAGAGCACGCCGGCCCAGTCCCCCACCTGGGGCGCCCGTCTGCCCACCATGAGGAAGATCCGCGCCAATGCCATCGCCATCCTGACCGTAGCCTGGATCCTGGGCACTTTCTACTACTTATGGCAGGACAACCGAGCCCACGCAGCATCCTCCGGCGGCCGGGGCGCGCAGAGGGCAGGCAGGAGGTCGGAGCAGCTCCGCGAGGACCGCACCATCCCGCTCATTGTGAGTACGCCCCGAGCGTCGGCCGGCCGGCTGTGGTCCTCTCTGATGCTGACCTTCATCTCAGGTGACAGGAACTCCCTCGAAAGGCTTTGATGAGAAGGCCTACCTGTCGGCCAAGCAGCTGAAGGCTGGAGAGGACCCCTACAGACAGCACGCCTTCAACCAGCTGGAGAGTGACAAGCTGAGCCCAGACCGGCCCATCCGGGACACCCGCCATTACAGGTACGGCCTCCATCGTGTCAGTGGAGGAAGAAGGCTGGCTCTGACCTCTGTGCTCCCTTCTCAGCTGCCCATCTGTGTCCTACTCCTCGGACCTGCCAGCCACCAGCGTCATCATCACCTTCCACAATGAGGCCCGTTCCACCCTGCTGCGCACAGTGAAGAGGTAAGTCCAGCCATGGGACTCTCATCTCAGTGAGGCTCTTTCTCTGTTTCCACTGCTACTGTAGTGTCCTGAACCGAACTCCTGCCAACTTGATCCAGGAGATCATTTTAGTGGATGACTTCAGCTCAGATCGTGAGTAGTCACCTTCCTTTTTGCAGCCCTCCAAATGAGCTTGCCTTCCTCTTTGCATCCTCAGCGGAAGACTGTCTACTCCTGACCAGGATCCCCAAGGTCAAGTGCCTGCGCAATGATCGGCGGGAAGGTGAGTCCTTGCACCCTGGGTCCCACCAAGGGCCAGCGCCAAGCCCTATCTACTCCTCTTGTAGGGCTGATCCGGTCCCGAGTGCGTGGGGCGGACGTGGCTGCAGCTACCGTTCTCACCTTTCTGGATAGCCACTGCGAAGTGAACACCGAGTGGCTGCCGCCCATGCTGCAGCGGGTGAAGGAGGTGAGCCACTGTCTCTGGGGAGCTGGGCGTCCAGGCCTCACACCATCTCACATCTCTCTCCTAGGACCACACCCGCGTGGTGAGTCCCATCATTGATGTCATCAGTCTGGATAATTTTGCCTACCTTGCAGCATCTGCTGACCTTCGTGGAGGTGAGTTCTGCTCCCGGGGGTGGGGCTGTAGAGAGCTCTGTCCTCACCTTGCTGTGTCCCTTAGGGTTCGACTGGAGCCTGCATTTCAAGTGGGAGCAGATCCCTCTTGAGCAGAAGATGACCCGGACAGACCCCACCAGGCCCATAAGGTCAGAGCTGCGGTGGGCTCTGGGGGACCCCTACGTGTTGCGTCTTCCCTCTCCTTGCTCCCAGGACGCCTGTCATAGCTGGAGGAATCTTCGTGATCGACAAGTCCTGGTTTAACCACTTGGGAAAGTATGATGCCCAGATGGACATCTGGGGGGGAGAGAATTTTGGTGAGTTGGGAAATAGTGACAGTGAAAATAACTTCCTCCTCCTGACGGCTACTATTTCCTGCAGAGCTCTCCTTCAGGGTGTGGATGTGTGGTGGCAGTCTGGAGATCGTCCCCTGCAGCCGGGTGGGCCATGTCTTCAGGAAACGGCACCCCTACAACTTCCCTGAGGGTAATGCCCTCACCTACATCAGGTAGGTCACCGAGAAAGGAGCACGGGACTCAGTGACCTTATTTTGCTCTTTCCTCTCCTTTTAGGAATACTAAGCGCACTGCAGAAGTGTGGATGGATGAATACAAGCAATACTACTATGAGGCCCGGCCCTCGGCCATCGGGAAGGCCTTCGGCAGGTGGGCCCCCCCAGCTCCACTGTCTGACTCCCGGCCAAAGCCCAAGCCCTGCCTCCTCCTACAGTGTGGCTACGCGGATAGAGCAGAGGAAGAAGATGAACTGCAAGTCCTTCCGCTGGTACCTGGAGAACGTCTACCCAGAGCTCACGTGAGTGCAGCCCTCATCTTGTGCATCCCCCAAGCACAAGCCTGACTGCTGCCTTTTCTCTCAGGGTCCCCGTGAAGGAAGCACTCCCCGGCATCATTAAGCAGGGGGTGAACTGCTTAGAATCTCAGGGCCAGAACACAGCTGGTGACTTCCTGCTTGGAATGGGGATCTGCAGAGGGTCTGCCAAGAACCCGCAGCCCGCCCAGGTAAGGACCTCGGGTAGGAATGGGAGTGGGAGTTGACTTGGCCTTTCTGCTCCCTGCCTTGCAGGCATGGCTGTTCAGTGACCACCTCATCCAGCAGCAGGGGAAGTGCCTGGCTGCCACCTCCACCTTAATGTCCTCCCCTGGATCCCCAGTCATACTGCAGATGTGCAACCCTAGAGAAGGCAAGCAGGTGAGTCTCCTTGCCTCTGGCCCAGAGGCCCATTCCTCTTCTAACCCATCTCTGTTCCTCCTAGAAATGGAGGAGAAAAGGATCTTTCATCCAGCATTCAGTCAGTGGCCTCTGCCTGGAGACAAAGCCTGCCCAGCTGGTGACCAGCAAGTGTCAGGCTGACGCCCAGGCCCAGCAGTGGCAGCTGTTGCCACACACATGACGGTAGCCCTGGGGCCTCCTGTACCTTTTGCATGCAACCTCACCCTTATTCCCCTCCCTACTACAGGAGGGATTTTCTTGAAGGGTCAGCTATTGCACTGTGCTGGGAGGCTGGCTGTGGCTCCTGTTTGTGAAGAGAACTCCCAGTTCCTTTTCACAGCCGCTGAGAACACATCCACACATCTACCCCACGGCCTTGTCTTGGAACTGCTCCTGCTATCCCCACACCCTGCTTCCTCACCCCACTGGCTCTTGGGCAAATGACTGTTGGTACCAGGACCCTGGGGGTCTCCCCTACAAAGCAGACCAGCCTGGGGCAGATATACCTACCACAGGAGCCCCCTGTCTTTCATAGGCCAAGGATCCACATACCCATAGAGTTCATGGATTCTAGAGGGTCTAGGAATCTCTTGAAATTGTCCCTAAAATACTGCATGTGTGTGCATACATGCATTTTCCTGGGGAAAAAGTCCATGGCTTCTAAAAGAGGTCCCTGATCCCCAAAGGGCCTGAACCTCTGCTCTGGATTGAAGCCACTGTCTGCCCAAGCTGCCACCCCCTAATCTTCCTCCCTGGCGTGCTCAAACTGCCATCGCCTGCTCCCTCCACACGGCCCTTGGGGTCAGCAGCCAAGTGTCTGTGGTCCGCAGCACCTGCTCTGGAGGGCTCTCCAGCAGTTTCGCCTCCTGACTCTCACCAGCGTCCTCTCGGCAGCACTCCCGTGCCCAAGTGCACCCCTCTGGACTTGCCAGCGCAGGCCCCTTCGCTCCCAGGGCCATGCTTTGCCTGTCCTCTGTCGTGATGTTTCTTCCGCAGCCAGGTGCAGCCTCAGATCCCCTGTTCATCTGGGAAGCCTCCTGCCACAGCTTAGGACAGAACTGGGCCCAGGGCAAAGGCCTCTCCCCAGAGGATGGACTAGAAGGCCTGGGCCACACTCGGGCATGGACCTTTGGGGCTGGGGAGCCGGGGCTGCGCCTGTTGAATGTAAGAGGACTGCTGACCAGAGGGCCTTCAAGAGGGTCTCTCTGTCCTTTGCTGTGGTCAGATCAGGCTCTGCACTTATCAGCCGGTCCTTTGTGGCAACGCAGCCCTGTTCTGTTTTTGCTTTTCCTCTTCTTGACCAAAGCATGTGCCACTAGCTGTCCTTGAGGACCTCGTCTTTATGAAACACACACCTGGAATAAAACCACTTCTTACATGTCCACATGCACCAGCGCCTTCCTTTCTGCCTCCAGGCCTAGCCCTTCAGCACACCCTCCCCCGCCTCGTGGGGAAAGTCCGGGCCTCCTTTCTGTAAAAGTGAAACTGAACATGCTCAAGTCTAGCCCTGTCCTGCACCTGGTAGCTTGCTCGTCGGCCTCCATGCCCTGTGGTGCCCCAGGAACTCCTGACTGCTCTGGTGGGGGCCAACAGGTGGCCCTACTGCAAGGGCAGGCCTTGGACCAAAACCAGGAATCAGCACAGGTCAGGTGGAGCCCAGGCTCCTGTGGCCTCATTATGGGATTCTACTTGGGGCTTAGAAATGGAAAGCAAATTGCTTCTCCAAATAGGTATTGCCCTGCCGCCGTGCTTGCCTTTAGCCAGCCCTCTCTCCTTCCCTGTGAGCCAGGCCTGTCCCCTCGGAGCTGCCCTCCCCTGCTCTACCACACAAGAAGGCAGTGGTACAAATTCAGGCAGGACATACTTCCTGGGTAAAAACAGCAAAATAATTCTGAAAAGAGTCTTACCAGACCAGCTTTGCTTGATTGGGTAGCAGATGCTCTGCCTAATGTTCCCATGGAAACCAATGGAAAACCCCCACCATGTCTGTGATCAGAAGCTGAACCTACCCAGGTAAAAATAAACGCTGCTTCAACATACATATGAACTGCAGCTGGCAGGCCAGCACACCACTAGCCTCTCCTGGACGCAACCATTTCTGCCCTCAGCCCCACTTTGCCGTGGGGCTGCTGATCTGGAGTTACCCAGAACTTCTGACCCCTGGGCCTGAGGAGCCTGGAGCAAAGCCCTAGCTGGCTGCAGAGAATACACCTTGGCTACAATGTCCAGCTTGGTCTGGGCTTAGGAGCAAGTCACTGTAAAAGACCTTGGCTGCAGCCTCCATTCCCCCATCCACCCCTCCGTCCTCTCAGGGAGCACAGCCCACCACCCACCGCCTACTCAGGGCTCCCTCCTGGCGCGCTGAGCCCCATTTCCACTCTCCATCTATTTTCACCCTCAGCCTTGGAGGGCTCTGGTGCTTGCTTCTCCTGAGTCAGGCTCTCTCCTCTTGCTTGCTCTCCTCCAAACCTACCTCTCCCAAAGCCCATTTTCTGTGCCACCCAGTTTTTTCCCTAGGAGATAAGGCTGTCAGCCTTTAGCCAGGCCCTGGAGGAATCAGCAAAAGCCCCAGGCTGGGTATTAACAGTTACGTCACTGGCAGGAGAGTCCCCCGAAAGCCTATGGGCAGGGCAGCAGAAGGGACTTCTGCACCAGGGCCAGACTCCCATTTGTACAGCAGGGAGCTGTTCCTGAGGATCCCTGGGCCTCTGTGACTTGGCTTCAGTTTTTACAAGGGCTGTTCCCCCTGGCCCCTCAGGAAGGCTGTCTCCATCTGCAGTTGGGAGAAATAACCTGGACAATATGACTGTCGTCCCAGGGTTCCAGCACCCCAAGGCCTGCGGGGGATGTCTCCCAGCACTGCATGGGGTGTGGTCCTTCTCCCACCAGGGAACAGGAAAGGAAACCTGGAAGGGAAAGGCTGGCATTTATAACGTCTGTAATTTCATTGCCAACAATGTTCTCAGTGTGTTTGGTATTTGTGTGTCCCTGTGATGGTCTGAGTCAGTGCTCCTCCAGAAGGAGGGGGCAACCCAGCCAGCTTCTCTAATGGGAAGAGGTCTTCACTGCCAGGCACTTAGGAAAGACCTGGAGATGGATCAGGGGAGGGCCTACTCTCCTGGGCTTGCAGCTGGGCTGTCTGAGTAGCCGACCTGGACTGAGGCTCCAGAGCCATCTGAGGACAATTTCTCCTGCTTAATTCAGCCCTGTGAAGCGTGGAGAAGAGTGTACTAGGGGTGCGGACTCTTGGGTCTTTAAGACCCATTCAAGCCAGGCGCAGTGGCTCACACCTGTAATCCCAAATATTCAGGAGGCTGAATTGGGAGGGTCCTTTGAACCCAGGGGAGTTCGAGACCAGCCTGGGCAACATAGCGAGACCCTATCTCTATAAATAAAAATTCAAATCAACTTCAAAAAATACCCATTCAGCTGGATCCCTCACTACTCTGCCATTTGCCAGCTGTGAGCTCTTTTTTTTTTTTTTTTTTTGAGACAGAGTGTTGCTCTGTCACCCAGGCTGGAGAGCAGTGGCATGATCTCCACTTACTGCAAGCTCTGCCTCCTGGGTTCACGCCATTCTCCTGCCTCAGCCTCCCGAGTAGCTGGGACTACAGGCGCCCACCACCATGCCCAGCTAATTTTTTTTGTATTTTTAGTAGAGACAGGGTTTCACCGTGTTACCCAGGATGGTCTCCATCTCCTGACCTCGTGATCCACCCGCCTCGGCCTCCCAAAGTGCTGGGATTACAGGCGTGAGCCACTGCGCCTGACTGAGCTCTTGAATAAGTTATTTCATCTCTCAGCCTTGATTTCTTTACCTGTTAAATGGGGTACTCATAGCCGTAAAGGATTTTTTTGTGAAGCCTGATCGCAAAGCATCTGGCCCTTTCCAAATGCTTAATCAATATGTCATTACTATTATTAATAAACATTTTCTGAGTGCCTGCTACATGCCAAACACTTTGCTAGGGGTGATGACACAAATGTAAA